AGGAAACAGATGCAGAGATGTGGCTTGGTCAAAACACAGCTGAATTGGCAGAGTCTAGTTTCTTTTTCTTTTTCTTTTCTTTTTTTTTTGACGGAGTCTCGCCCTGTCACCCAGGCTGGAGTGCAGTGGTGCGATCTCGACTCACTGCAAGCTCCGCCTCCTGGGTTCACACCATGCTCCTGCCTCAGCCTCCCGAGTAGCTGGGACTAACAGGCGCCCGCCACCACGCCCGGCTAATTTTTTGTATTTTTAGTAGAGACGGGGTTTCACCGTGTTAGCCAGGATGGTCTCGCTCTCCTGACCTCGTGATCCGCCCGCCTCGGCCTCCCAAAGTGCTGGGATTACAGGCGTGAGCCACCGCGCCCGGCAAGCAGAGTCGGGTTTCAAATTCAGTCAACTTGTCTTCAGGGCTCGGCTCCTAACGCCTGCGCGGGCTGTCAGCTGAACTCAGCGCCGAGCCGTGAGCTTGGCTTTGCCCCTCCAAGCTTGCGCGGAGAACGCGCCGCCTGGGCCGAGACGGGGACCCCGGGACGCTCCCGCCTCCCCTCGGAAAGAGGACGGAGATGCAGATTCTCCCCGAGCGTTGGTTTGGGAGTCTGGACTCTTAGGTCCAGTCCCAGCCCAGTGATTTGTTGGGAGGCCCTGGGCCTCTGGGCTTCAGTTTCTCGGGCTTCCAGGCGGGTCCCGGGGCGGCTAGGAAGGAGCCGCCCAGAGAGGGAGGCGCGCCCGCGCTGCTCGCAAGCAGAACCTTGGAGGCGGCGGCTCCGGGAGCTGGCGGCGCGGCCGGAGCGGCGGACCCGGCGGACCGGGGGGCGGGGCGGACAGGCCTGGGCGGAGCGGGAGGCGGAGGCGCCGCGTAGGCCCGGGAGGCCGGGCCGGCCGGGCTGCGAGCGCCTGCCCCATGCGCCGCCGCCTCTCCGCACGATGTTCCCCTCGCGGAGGAAAGCGGCGCAGCTGCCCTGGGAGGACGGCAGGTGAGCGGCGGCGGTGGGCCCGGGCCCCGTCCTCCCGGGCGCCGCTCCCTTCTCGGCCGCCGGCGGAATCTGGGAACCCGAGGCCATCACGTCTCCATGTCTGCGGGTTTCTGTGAGGGCGTGTGGTTCTCCCTGTGGGTCCCTGGCGCTCTGTTCCGGTTTCTGTCTGTCCCTGTGGGTCTCTGCCTCCCCCGCCCCCTCTCCCTTTCCGCGGCACTCGTCCTTCCCCCAGCACCTTCCCCCCGGCCCGTGGGTCCGTATTTCTCCATTGACTTCCCTTTGTGAGTTTCTGATCCCCTCTTTGCTAGTCTCTCTCGTTATGTGTTTCGTTGTGTCTGTGTTTCTCCACCAGCCTCCCTCTATCTGCATGCGGGTCTCTGACTCCGCTGACCTCTCACCATGGATTTGTGTTTCTCAATTTGTCTCTGATCCCTGAGGACGTGTATTCCGTTTCTCTGGTCTCTGCCTTCCTCATCACATCCATATAGCCTCAGACCCTACCCTTCCTCCTTAACACTTCCCCCCATCCTTCGCAGGCCACCAGCAGAACCCACCAGACAGAAGCTCCGTGCTCTGCCTGGCTGGTCACTGCCTGGCACGTACTAGACACTCCTTATACACGCATTAGTCCATTTCCTGTGCAGCTGTATTGGCCCTACGTGAAAGATGCGAGCTTGGCCCACACCTTAGCTAATTTTGTTTCTCACTAAAGCAGAATGGGGAAAGCGATTTGACTGCCTCCATTCGTGGGGCACTTGAGATGTGTCCCTGTAAGTCTTCTCACAGAACACATGACTGGATCTCCTCCTCGTGAATGACACCTCATTTCCTTCATGTTTCTTAAGTCCGTCAGGTGCCATAAGATTCTGGAATTTAGTGGCCACAACTTGTACTTTTGGGGATTTTTCAGACTTGGTGTTGAAAGGGGAAAACAGGAATATAATAGAAAGCGTGGACTAGCGTTCGACCTGGGCAGGAGTCCTCCGTAATTATGTGAGCAGAGACCCCTGCATCTGTCCGACCGCAGCCTTTCCGTCACTGAGCCAGTTATGACAGTATTGGCTCTGCAGGGCTGTGTGAGGATTAAAGGACCGCACACATGTAAAGAGCATGGCACTGCCTAGCACAACAGGAGGTGCCAGTTGTCTTCCCGTTACCTTTGCAGTTTTGAGGTCCTGTAACCAGAGCAGCTGAGGATTCAAACCTCGTAGTACGAAGGTCTGTATGAGACAAGAAAGGAAAGGTAACAGAGGAGCATTTCTATTTCCTGATCCTTTTCCATAGCTGTTTCCAGAGAAATTTACTGATGTCAATTCTGTGCTTTTGACACAGGGTTGGTGCAAAGATCCACGCAACTGATGCAGGCTAGTGTAGCTATCTAGTGTAGGCTCTGGAGCCAGCCTGCCTGGGTTTGAATCCGCCTTTTACTAGTCTTGGGCAGTGATTGATGAGGGAGACAAAGCCTCTTCTGGACTGCCCCTCAGAGCCAGGGTGGCCTGGGCCTGGGAGCCACTGGGACTGCAAATCTGGTTTGCCACCTGGTGGCACCAGGAACAATTGTTCTCGGTGTCCACTGTCCTGAGGAATTGGGACTCTGGGTTCAATCCAGTTGCTCTGCGGTTTGTGCTCTTAGAGCACAGGATGATGCCCATGGGGATGTGGTCCTCATAGGAGAGGGGAGCAGGGCCGAGGGAATTAGCGTGTGGACGTGCTCGGAGTACCCAGTCCACGCCGTTCCCCTGGATAATAGTCACTGCTTCTTTTCATGAAGGTGGGATATCACCCCATATCCATCTCTCCAGTCTCTACCCTGTCCCCAGAAAAAGCCCAGAGGGCAAGGGAGAATCTGTAGAGGTTCCAGCCTTCCCAGACCACTCTCAGGACTGGGCTGTGCTCCTCCCCAGCTGAATCCACCACCACAGGATAATGGGGGGTAAGTCAGAAGCCCTGGGGGGTTTCCTACCAGCCCTCCTGACCCTGTCCCGCGCTTGCTCCAGGTCCGGGTTGCTCTCCGGCGGCCTCCCTCGGAAGTGTTCCGTCTTCCACCTGTTCGTGGCCTGCCTCTCGCTGGGCTTCTTCTCCCTACTCTGGCTGCAGCTCAGCTGCTCTGGGGACGTGGCCCGGGCAGTCAGGGGACAAGGGCAGGAGACCTCGGGCCCTCCCCGTGCCTGCCCCCCAGAGCCGCCCCCTGAGCACTGGGAAGAAGACGCATCCTGGGGCCCCCACCGCCTGGCAGTGCTGGTGCCCTTCCGCGAACGCTTCGAGGAGCTCCTGGTCTTCGTGCCCCACATGCGCCGCTTCCTGAGCAGGAAGAAGATCCGGCACCACATCTACGTGCTCAACCAGGTGGACCACTTCAGGTAGCGCCCGCCCCCACCCTCTCCCCTCGGCATGCCCCTGCCCAGCCTTGCCCACCCTGCACAGGTTCAACCGGGCAGCGCTCATCAACGTGGGCTTCCTGGAGAGCAGCAACAGCACGGACTACATTGCCATGCACGACGTTGACCTGCTCCCTCTCAACGAGGAGCTGGACTATGGCTTTCCTGAGGCTGGGCCCTTCCACGTGGCCTCCCCGGAGCTCCACCCTCTCTACCACTACAAGACCTATGTCGGCGGCATCCTGCTGCTCTCCAAGCAGCACTACCGGCTGGTGAGGCCCGGACAGCCTGCTCTGCTCAGAGCGGGCCGAGTGACGCTGCTTGTCTCTGTGTCAGTGCAATGGGATGTCCAACCGCTTCTGGGGCTGGGGCCGCGAGGACGACGAGTTCTACCGGCGCATTAAGGGAGCTGGGCTCCAGGTGAGATTCCCCGGGCCCCGCCGCCACCTCAGAGCCTGACCCCGACTTCCTTGGACCTCCCTAGCTTTTCCGCCCCTCGGGAATCACAACTGGGTACAAGACATTTCGCCACCTGCATGACCCAGCCTGGCGGAAGAGGGACCAGAAGCGCATCGCAGCTCAAAAACAGGTGCTGGCAGGGCTCCTCATTGGGGACAGATAGAGTCCGTGCTCTTTCCTCTCTTCCTCCCCAGGAGCAGTTCAAGGTGGACAGGGAGGGAGGCCTGAACACTGTGAAGTACCATGTGGCTTCCCGCACTGCCCTGTCTGTGGGCGGGGCCCCCTGCACTGTCCTCAACATCATGTTGGACTGTGACAAGACCGCCACACCCTGGTGCACATTCAGCTGAGCTGGATGGACAGTGAGGAAGCCTGTACCTACAGGCCATATTGCTCAGGCTCAGGACAAGGCCTCAGGTCGTGGGCCCAGCTCTGACAGGATGTGGAGTGGCCAGGACCAAGACAGCAAGCTACGCAATTGCAGCCACCCGGCCGCCAAGGCAGGCTTGGGCTGGGCCAGGACACGTGGGGTGCCTGGGACGCTGCTTGCCATGCACAGTGATCAGAGAGAGGCTGGGGTGTGTCCTGTCCGGGACCCCCCCTGCCTTCCTGCTCACCCTACTCTGACCTCCTTCACGTGCCCAGGCCTGTGGGTAGTGGGGAGGGCTGAACAGGACAACCTCTCATCACCCCCACTTTTGTTCCTTCCTGCTGGGCTGCCTCGTGCAGAGACACAGTGTAGGGGCCATGCAGCTGGCGTAGGTGGCAGTTGGGCCTGGTGAGGGTTAGGACTTCAGAAACCAGAGCACAAGCCCCACAGAGGGGGAACAGCCAGCACCGCTCTAGCTGGTTGTTGCCATGCCGGAATGTGGGCCTAGTGTTGCCAGATCTTCTGATTTTTCGAAAGAAACTAGAATGCTGGATTCTTAAGTGATATCTTCTGATTTTTTAAATGATAGCACCTAAATGAAACTTTCAAAAAGTATGGCAGGCCAGACAAAATGTGTCGTGGACCGC